AAACAAGTGTGCCTGTATTTTGAGGGTTCTCATAGTCATCAACATTGAAAATGACAAGATAAGAAATGTCAAGATAAGAAAATGACAAAATTTGCTTATCTTCAAGACCACCTCCTATACACAGAATGCAGAAAAATGCCCCACACCTCGTGGAACTCAGTAAATATTAGTTGCATTGAATTAACTTCAATTCAAGACCCCATTCTACAGTTTATAAAGTCAAAAGTTGCTCTTAGTAACACGCTCAGTAATATGTGCTGTGTTTTGAAAATAGAAAATATCCCTTTTCCTCAAATCCATAGATAGTCATATTAAGCGCAAGGACTTCTGTTTATTTATAATGATTCTCATATACAGATGCATACAACTGAAGGAAGGATGGTATGTGTTTCCAGAAATATTTGCTTTATGATGAGATATGAGTGAAGTTCCTATTTTTTTCTTCCTTTGAGAATTATGTTTTTATTATCATTTACCCTAGTGCTCATTTTCATCCTCTTCAACAGAAATTTAGCAGGGAGACTGGTTGAAAAACTATTCATATAAGTTCCTCCGGAGGCTTAATCATCAGTACATTGTCTTGGAACCACTCTGGTGTTTTCTAAATTAAATATCTCTGTCTACAACAAATGCGAAAAGTACAGAATGTTTCCGTACTCCTTCTACATCAAAATTGCCTCCTACAGGAACGAGAAAATGCGTGTCAATGTGAATTACCGTCTACAACAGCTACTCTCCAGGCTGATCTGGGGTCTTGCACACAAAGGGCGAAGAGAGGGGCGTGGGGAGGCTGGAAAGCATGGTTGCCCCGCCTGGCCCGGCGACGCCCGCTCAGCAGCCTGCTGAGGAGTGGGGACGAAGAGCAGCCTAAACTTAGGGCTCGGGATATTTCGATGCCACCCAAATTGCCGTCCTACCCCAACGAGGCAGGGAAAGGAGCGGAGCGCGCGCGCGAGCTGAGTGAGTGCTTACGTCGCAGCGAGATCTGTGCTGGGATAATTAGAGAGGAGTTGGGCTGAGCCGAGTCCTCTTTCAGCAGCAGCAGCCGGAGCCGCCGCCGCAGCCCGGTGGGGCAACCCTGACTCGGACCGCTCGGGAGAGCCCCAGGAGAGGCCAGCGCCGCGCAGCAGCCGCCCCGCTGCGCCCACCTCCCCGGCTGCTCCCGGAGGGCTCACAAAGGCGGTGGCCGCCCGAGTGGCCTTCTCCATCCAGGCGTTCGCGTCCTCCTCCCCACCTTCTCTCCCGAAGGCGAAAATGGCAGGGCCAGGCGAGAACCTGGGACAGCGGTGGCCCTAGCCCTGCGATCCTCACCCCTCCTGCTAGGAGAGGCTGCGGGCTGCCCGCGGACGATGTGGCCGCGGCTGCTCCCGAGCGCATCTTCGGCCCGGGTCCCCGCCGCCACCCCTCTTCTCTGCTCCTTCCATCCCGCCCAGAGGAGTTGATGCCGCTGTCGCCGCCGCCGCCGCTGCTGAAGCCGCGGCTGATGGATGCCAGGGAGTGCCGCATTGCTTAGCGACCCCGCCTCTGGGTTTGCTGGTAGGAGCGGCTGCTCTTTCTTCTTTCTTGCTTTTCTCTCTGTCTCTTTTTCTTTCTGGCAAAGATGATCTCTCTCCGCCCTGGAGCTCAGCGCTGAAGAGCTACCTTATTATTAATCAGAATTTCCATCGCCACCCCTGGCAGGCGTATCCTTCAGCAGGGACCGCAGGAACATTCACAGTGCAGGGGCTGAGATGTGCGTGGGGGTTGTTTTTGTTACATCTTGGAAGAGAAGAGAAGAGGACAGTACCAAGATCAGAAACACCCGTGCTAGGTGGAATTAGGGGTGATTTGTTAGGAAAGAGAAAGGACAAGAAGAGGAGTGCGGAGCCCTTCAGGGGTTCACATCTCTTTAAAGGAAAGGAAAGAGGGAGCCAAAGTAGGGTGTTGTATTTTAGGGGGCAGAGGAAGAAGTTTACACCCCCCGGCCCCCCCAGCTTTGCTGGGGGAAAGCAGGAGCAACAGGGCACTTGATTGGACACCAAGATTATTAATTTCCTGTAGGGGAGAGGAAGCAGGCAGCAGGAGGTCTGGGGGCTGGAGTCTGGTGGTGGCAAGGACCAGGTTTGCTTTGGGACAGTCAACAAGGTCTTCTGAGGGAAAGCTCAGAGATAGGCAGAACAATGACTCATTTGCAAGCCGGTCTCTCCCCTGAGACCCTGGAGAAAGCTCGCCTGGAGCTCAATGAAAACCCAGACACGCTGCACCAGGACATCCAGGAGGTGAGGGATATGGTCATCACCAGGCCGGACATTGGCTTTCTGCGCACGGATGATGCCTTCATCTTACGCTTCTTGCGGGCTAGGAAGTTTCATCACTTTGAGGCCTTCCGCCTCCTGGCGCAGTACTTTGAGTACCGGCAGCAGAACCTGGACATGTTCAAAAGCTTTAAGGCCACCGACCCTGGCATCAAGCAGGCACTGAAGGATGGCTTCCCTGGGGGCCTGGCCAATCTGGACCACTATGGCAGGAAGATTCTAGTCCTTTTTGCTGCCAATTGGGATCAGAGCAGGTAAATCCTAAATCCAAACTTGTATTCTCCTTGACCTAATTTAGTACTTTTCTGTCGCCGATAGGTACACACTGGTGGATATTTTGCGTGCCATCTTACTTTCTTTAGAAGCCATGATTGAAGATCCTGAGCTTCAAGTGAATGGGTTTGTTTTGATCATAGACTGGAGTAACTTCACTTTCAAGCAAGCCTCTAAACTCACACCAAGTATGCTGCGATTAGCTATTGAAGGCCTGCAGGTAGGATATGGAAATTACCTACTTCCTTGGTCTTTTGATTGTTTTTTTCTCCATGTTACTCTAGGATAGTTTCCCAGCGCGATTTGGAGGAATTCATTTTGTCAATCAACCATGGTATATCCATGCCCTGTACACCGTGATCCGGCCTTTCCTGAAGGAGAAAACTCGGAAAAGGGTATTCTTTTCTTTGATTTTTAATCCTTTCTCTTTCCCTTCCTCCCGTCTTCTTGCATTTATAGATATTTTTGCATGGTAACAACCTGAACAGTCTACACCAACTAATTCATCCTGAGATCCTGCCCTCTGAGTTTGGAGGAATGCTGCCTCCTTATGACATGGGGACATGGGCAAGAACACTGCTAGACCATGAATATGACGATGACAGCGAGTACAATGTAGACTCCTACAGCATGCCTGTGAAGGAAGTAGAGAAGGAACTCTCCCCAAAGTCCATGAAGAGGTATGCTGGAGGTAGACTGGGGAGTGGGCTGGTAACTCACTGACGTTGGCTTTATCCTTTCCAGATCTCAATCAGTAGTGGATCCTACAGTACTAAAACGCATGGATAAAAATGAGGAAGAAAACATGCAACCATTGCTTTCTCTGGACTAATAACTTCTCTACATCCCCTTCATGGATTAGAAATGGAAAGTATTGGTTTTCAGCAACAGGGACAACACTGTAGAGGAATTACCAGCTGGAAACCGACTTATTCATGTTAATGTAGCATAATATATAACAAGGCATCAGGCTTTCCTTGGCCTGAACCATGGGGGCCCTGGGCTGGATTTTTAAAATGTCAATAATTTATTCTGTAAGTGCCAAGTTGTTTGTAAATATAATGTAATCTTCATGTCAAGTTTGTAAATTTCAGTAGTAACTCAGTTTGGAAAAAGGTTGGCTCAAAAGTCCATGCCAGTGTTATGAACTATAACAAAAAGCAGAAAAGACACAGTCAAAGCTAATTAAATGTAGCCCTCTTTCCTATGAAGCCATATTTCAGCTCTCATAGTGATTGTTTCATTGTTTTTCTCTGAAACTCTGTCAGTATTCAAACATACTCTTAACGGGCACACACAACTAAGTGATTCCAGGAAATTTTATGATTAATGTATTTCCTGTCTAGTGATTTTCATTTCAGAGAAATGTGTCTTAGTAACTATCATTGGCCTTGCATTTTGGAGGCAAGGAATGGCAGATGAGCTGGTAAACTGAACACTTGAACTCTTCTATGTTGTTTAATTCTTGGAATCTTGTGAAAAGATGTGTTTCCTCAATTAAGACGTAGAAATGTAAAAAAGAGTGGATTCTTTTTAAATTGCTGTCTTCACAATGTGCCCTTTATTCAAGACCCTATTATATTTCTTCCTAATGTACTCTAAGTACATTTCCCCTCCAAAACTCTTTGACTAAGAGAATGAGAACTCATGTGAACAGTGTTCTGACAGCTAATTTTGAACATAAAATTTTCCACTTACAGATGAGGGGCTAATTTCTAATTGTTGTGCACTGGTTAAAAAGTATATATATATATATATTCACACATATATATTTTTACTGAGCTCTAATAAATCCTTAATGTGACAGGCTTATAAAATAAATCATAGATATTCAATGATCTTATGGATAATTACATGAGATAACTCTGGAAAACTACTTCCACTGAAGTTAATGAAAAGGAGAAATAGTGAAACTGACTTTCAGTGTACCTATTTAAAGGAATTCCAAGTTAATTTATAATGCAATCTTACATATGTGCCATCTTATTTGAACTATATTTTTCCTTCAAAGAAGCAATAGGTCTCAACATAGTGTAGGTAGCATCAGGTGACAGAAAGCCAATTTTATTTTCAAATTTAAGTTAATTATCTTCGTGATCCTATTTATCCACAATTTCTTTCAGAAAAGACTGAAAAAACACATTATATTCAGGAGATATAATGAAATTATTGGAAGGCATCTATGACAACATGTAATCATTTATACGTGGATTTAGAAATTTGCATATTTAACATTTTATTTCATAAAATTTATACAATTACAGCAAATCTTAATTTTTTAATTTTAAATTTCAATGTGAAAAAATGATTTTTATCACCCATAATAAATTTTGAGATTGAGAGTTTACCATTAAAGTATTCTTTTGGAAGAAAAATATCTCAGAAACTCTTGGAAACCAACAAAAATAAAGGCATGTGTCAGCCTTCATATTTTTTGGCCAAAAGCTCCCAAAATTTGTTATAATTCTGCAGCCAAAAATTGTAAAAGCAAGCTGAATACACCAATGTACAGTGTATCAATGGACTGCCTCATGTGTGTAAAAATACATTAATTAACACAAATGAAAGATACCTTAATAATGCCAACCTCCAGTCAAGTGCAGAAGAATAATGACTGTCAGGCACTCTGCTCTCCTTGTGACTTTTACAGAGATTGGAATGCACTGGGGACAACATGTCTCAGCAGTTCTTACCTTTATAAGAATTCTAACCATTGATATTCTTACATTCTTGCCTACCTGACATACATTTTGTAGCCATGGGCTTTTTAGACTATATAAATCTTAGGCAGTATAATCCATTGGAATAAAATAGAAACATTGTAAGTGCAGAGGGCAGTCAACTTTTCATTCTCATGAGTTTCTCTTGATGTGTACCATTTATTGCCAGTTTTCAGAATTCTGCCAGTTTCAGATGTCAACCAGCATTGGCAGCTTCTTTCCCCTATCGTAAAGTTAGTGTCATATATAAAAATAACTAGAAAGGCATATTTTATATGTATGCCTATCTAATTATAAGTATCATTCACACTGTCTCCCAGACCCACATTTGGAAAGTTTGCATTGCATTACTGCTCATCTTTAGATGAGCAATTGAGAGTTGGCTAGATTGTGTAAAATATTTTAAAATGAATGAACAAATTACAATGATGATGCCTTTTGAAATTACCATATCTAGTTCATTCTGTGAATAAACTCATTTTCTAGTAATGTTTGTGAACCTTAGTCAAGGGATATTCATTCAACTTTATAAATTTACCCCTCAGCACCAGCTATCTAGCACTGTTTAGGAATTTTTCCCTTCATGATATTCTGTGTCACATCCTATGTCTATGAATAACCTATACACTATAGTTGTATGCCTATAAGCACTCCTATACTCTTGTATTTTAATTGCAATAGTATACCTCCACTCTCTCTCTCTCTCTCATACACACACACACACACACTCTTACACACACACTAACACACTAGACTGTTTGCCCTAATGAATTTTCCTCTGTACTTCGAGAGCTATTTTAGTTGTCTTGTCACTTGAAATTTGCGGGCTTCAAAGAATTATCGCATTTGACTTGGAATGGTCCAGTAGTCCATTTACTTCTTTCACCCTGCCTGTTCCATCTTCTATTTCTGATATTTTTTCTTTCTTCCAGTTATTTCAGGGGCAGGTGATTCCAAAGCTGGTTTAAAAATAAATAACTTCTCTTATGTTGTCAGTGATGTTTGCCTGCATTTTTGACTACTATTTAAGAGGGAAGAGATTATCATGAAAATATACTCTAAGAAATATGAAGAAGTGCCTCTTTGAAAATGGAATAAAGCAACGTTACTGGCATATGGATTTTATTTGTACTCTCTTCCAAAAAGTAAATACGTAAATCTATATTATATAGGTGAAATATAGATATCATTTGAAGAAGGATATTTAAGGCCTTTATTTGAACATACTCATACAGTATTAAGTCTCTGTTGTGTAAGTTAAATACAGTAACTTTAGTACATGTTAATGATAAACGTGGCACTAGGCTAAAACGATATACGAGTATTAAACAGAGTTTTGCAAGCAAGTTTTTGAAGTGGGCATGCATGAATTCTTTCATTTCAGTAATGGTTTGCATAAGTGTAGACAGAGATATTTCCTAAGTTTTTTCATATAGAATACTTATTTACTTTATAGTACCAAAAATTCATACATTCATAAGCAGGAAAGCCAAAAATTCATACATTAATACTTAGCTTTTTTAATACTGTTAACTAGGTCATATTGTTAAACATGTGAAGCGTCTGTAATATTCCTGAGGGAAAAGAGGTCCCTCTATTGCATCAAGAAATTGGAGAGTTGTTTTAGACATTGGGGAATATGTTTATGACTCTTCACATAAAGAAACCTTCAGAGCCATGGAGTATGTCTTCAGGGACAGGGATCATTTGCTTCTACAATGTAAAGGTTTATGGACATATCTCTGGTCCTTTAAAGAAGTTACATTAAGAAAGCTTGCTGAGAGGCTGTACACTCTTCTGTTGTTTTATTTAAAGGTCTGCCTTGTGTGGTTGGTGAATAATATCTCAGCTTCTTTTTTTGTGTATATTTATTAATGATTACATGAAAAGTTGCCATCAGCCATGAGGACACTTCAAAAATTTTCAACACACTAAATAAAATGAGCAGAGCTCTAGCATGATATTTGAACTTTCAGATATGGTATATGTACATTTTTTACAACAATAAGCTCATAGGCATATATTCCATTGTAGATCTGCTATATAAATACATAGCCTGAAACATAGTAATGCATTTGAAATTTGTGAGGTCACTGATCATACAAGAAGAGGCAGATTATAAACCAACATATTGGAACAAAAGAAGATTGGTTAAATATGCAAGGTGTGTAATTATCTTCAGTAATGAAAAGGATTTGTTTTCTTGTTTTTGTCTTTGGTTTTAGTTGAAAAAATAGCTTCCCATATGCTACTGGAACTATTTGACATTATTTGCTACATGAAAAAAGGCAAATAAGTAAACATACAAAAGAAGCTTGGCTTTGTAACATTATTATATTATGATCTCAATGGCTTAGAGAATATAATCTTTTTTAAGAATTAAAGATTTTATTTTATAAATATTTGGAGGTTAACATAGGACATGAAAATAGTGCTGTGGATTCTGTTATGTACTAACTATGGGAATGAATTCTCCAGTACCATAGGAAAATATATAAGATAACAACTTTGTGGATTGAAACACTCAAATTAGCCTTTTTTTCAAGGAAGCAGGTGTACAAATGATGCTATTGAAATAAAAAAATGTAGAAATCACTTAATTATAGGAGTTAAATATAATCAATGCACTCATGGTAAATAATGGAAATTGTTAAAATTTAGAAGAGTTTTGTCATTATTTGACTTAGATTTAAGTCTCAGTGCAAATATGTCTGTCCTTGATATAGTGCATTTATTCTGTAAGACTTATTTTACCTGGTGAACGAGATGGACTTAGGTGAAAATAAATTTTAACCACAGTTTTAAGGGTCACCCAATCCTCAACTACTTTAAAAAATTGCAATGAATTTTAATTCATTTACTTTTAACAGAGATACAAAGCACTGTCTTGTTTCTAATCCAATTTTTCAATTTTTCAGATTTTATATTTGCTTAAACAATAAATAAAACTCAGAAAACCAAATAGTTTTTGTTTTCAAAGCTATCCAGGAAAAATAAAAGATGTCTAACAGGAAATCATACAAGTCCTTGAAGAATACTGAGTATATTATTTGCTATTTTACTCAAATGTTATTAATTTTTACTACTACAAACTACTTATTTAGTACTACACGGCATTTACTATTTGGCCTTTTGAAGGAGTTATAAATTCCAAAACACTATAATATAATTTTTGGACAAGTATACATTTCTGTTTAAAAGAAATGTATGCTTTTATTTTGTATATTTTATATTTTAAATGTATACATTTATTTTGCACATTGTTAATGTTAAATTTGGTAGTCCTGGATCTGCTGCATCTATAAAATGGAGATTTCTTTAAAAAATCGTCTAAAAATTAGCAATATTTTTATTTTGAGAGAAATTGTGCTTAGCTATTTAAGTTAAGATTCCTCAAGTTTGTGATATTTGTATGTGTGGGGATCAAAGAGGAAAATATATAGTAATTTGTTTCATCAAAATGACGTATTCAATATTCTATAACTTCTAGTCAAACTTTCAAATGAAAGTTTGAAAGAAGTAAACTAATGTTTTAATTACATATAGCAAAGGAATGATCAGTAAATAAAATAACTAGGGTTTTCACATTTGCAATAGAATGACTGGATTAGGCAAGAGATTAAATTTAGAAATTTGAATTACAGAAAAGCATTGGTTTAAATAAATCCTCAAAAAAGTAATCCCAGGTCAAAATATGATGTGAAATTAAAAAAAAAATTCAGCCTGATTTGAGAAAGAATGCTTACTCAATAAATATGTATTTGTGTCTTCTGTGAGTTTCCCTCATTTATCCTATCTGTGGATGAAAAGTCATCTAATAAGGTATAAGAGACTCAATTACATTTACCTAGAACCATCTACAAGTAGACTTCATGAATTTCTTTGGCTCAAACTCAGAGGATTTTCTTTACACAGGATTCTTGAGGTTATCAAGAATCGTTATTGCTGCTCCCTCCTAAAGGCAGGCCAGGAGAAGCCACATTTCCAGCAGTAGTATCCTCAGTGGGAATGAACCAGAAAACAAAGAAAAAGCCAGAGATATTGTCTCCACTCTCGTTACAAAAAAGTGCGTTCCTTCTTCAGGAGGATCGAGTAGAAAATATTTTCTACTCGAAGAGGCCATGGGGAAGTGATGGTCAAATCTCTGTTGTGAAGCAAGTTTCCACACAGAAACATCATCAAAAACACGTACCTCTGAGCATCACTTCTTTCTCTAAAAATAAAAATAAATATGCTGTTTTCCTCCCTTTTTTCTAATTGGCATCATAAAAGTATAAGAAGCCACAAATGCATTGTTGCCACTTAAGAAAAAAATCCTATGTTATACATATATGAACATAATTCACTTAGTTGCATATGATTGAAATATTTGCATGCTGGTTTATAAATTATTACCTAAAAGTTTTATGAAATATAATTATTAAGTTTTAGTGCTAGAAAAATTGTTGTTTTTTGTGTTTTGTATTCATAGGGAAGACTAGTAATATCCCTTACTCCTCATTCATATAGCTAACAATTTTAATTGGATGGCTAATGGATATGGCGGATTTAACATTTACAAAACCAAACTACTTTCACTCTGACCCTGCTTCCCCTTTAGCCTTCTCATCTCACTATGTGTCGACCCCAATCTTCCAGTTTCTAGGAATAAAAATTTTGGAGTCATCCTCTCTTTCCTTCCTCTTTTTCTTTCAAAACTACATCACATCAGCTAGCTCATGCTGTTGGGTCTTCAAAATATATCCACACTCTAACCACTTCTCCAATCTTCTTCACTGTATTGGACCAAGTCTTCAACATTTTCCATCTGGAATATTTTAATAATCTAAAAACTAGTCTTCTTGCTTCCAGAGTCAATTTTCAACACATTAGCAAGAGTGAGTCTCTTAAAATGTAACTCAGACCATTTTGTTCTCCAAACCCTCTGAAAGAGTAAAAGCCGATGTCTTTATATCAGTGTATGAGAAGTCTTGATATGAAGGCAGTAAGCACCAGTACAGCAACATAGCATGGTTTCTGATTGGGCTGGCATTTTTGCTGGTACTATGAAAAAATAGTTGTTAAATACTTTAATTTCTTGCTTCTGAAGTTCTCTACCCCGTTCTTGCCTTTTCTTAGATAATCTCTTAAGAATCTCTCCTTTATTTACTGCTGCCAAACTGTCATCTTTGCTGTTCCAGGAACTTGCTAAGCATGCCTCTACCTCAGGACTTTCGCATTTCTGTTCCCTTTGCCTCTAATTTCAGATATCCACGTGGTTTATTCCCTCATCTTCTTCAGGTATTTGCTTAAATGTCATCTTCTTTGTGAGGACTCTCTTTCCTAATTTTAGATGAAACAGCCCTGTGGTTCTTCATATTCTCCTTTCCTGCTGTATTTCCTCTCCATAGCATTTATCACCTGATACACCATACAGATTATTTATTTACTTTGCATTTCCCCCCAATAGCAATGTGAACTCCACAAGGGCAGGAATTTTTGTCTGTTTACTACTGCATTACTGGTGCCTTGTACAGTCCCTGGAACTTAACAAATCCAAAATGATTTCATGAGGATCCTAATTTGTTTCAGCAAGTTATGTAACGGCCAATAGTATGAATTGAAAGAGTTTCTTGTTGTCTTAATTTAAAAAATTTTGTTATTTATCTTCAAAGGGGAAATTTTACCCTCTCATGATAATAGAATCATGAATCAAAAATGATATCCTCTTCTCCCCAATTGTGATCTCTATCCCTGAGCCTAAGTTTTACATCAGTATTTCAGTTTTGTCTTTAGAAGTTACTCAACGATCACTGGACCCTATATCTATCCACATGGCTTACTCTTGGAGAGACTACAAGATAGCTCAGGGGAAAAGTCATTTTGAGATTAAAACTACATGGAATTGTTCTTTATGGATTATCATGGTTAATTTCAATTTTTAAAAATATGCAGGAAGTTAAAAGACTATAATTCCAGTATTGGAAGCCAGTTTAAGAGAATATGACTATGTAGTTACTTTTAATGGAAAGGGGAAGAAGAGGAAGAAAAAGGAAAGACATTGTGTTCGTATCTTCTCTGCAACAATTATAAAATGAATGAGGAAGTATTTTGGTGTTTCTAAGGTCTTTCCATGATCTTGAAATCTATATATTATAGTCATTTAGTCTGTGAACCATTTTAACAATTGGGTTTCATGTTACATATCTTTAAATTTTTATGTTGAAAATTTATAGCTGTGACACAAGATGATAGAAATTGCTCATGCTCACATATATTCCAACTGGCTTTTCAGCTTGCTCCCTTCTCTTTTAATTTCAGCTATCATTTTTAGAGCCTTACAGTCACAATTGTTCTTAACTATCCCAAATTTTTATTTCCTATTTGGACTGACTTCTCCATAATTTTAGTAACTAAATGACCTAGATATTGGTTCTTGTTGTGATAGGTTTCTGATTTGTATCCTTTGCAGTTTAACTTTTAATCCTTACCAAACATATGTTATTCCTTTTCTTCAGCTACATTGTTGTGCCTTTCCCAACACTGTAATAATTTAAGCCTCCTGTTTTATAATCTTCTATCAGAACATATATTAAGAAGACACTGAATTTAAAGAATCAGCAGGTGATGTTGAAGAAGAAATATAACCTGAAATATAAGAATAGATGTTTGAAACTGTTTCAGAAGTTAACCAGTCTTTTAGTGGCTTTGTAATGGGTAGGGGTTTTATTCCTCTTTGTGTGCTATGTAGGACATTGTTAACCAATATAGATTATGTTTCTTGTCAGTTACACAAGGATAGGTAATCAGGGTTAACAGTTCGGAAAACATTCTCTAGAGAAGAGACTAATGATTCTTGCTCACAAACAAGGCAGAATTTCCTTATGTTTCTTAATATTTGATCCTTGATAGTCTGTACAGTGGAAACCATTTCCCTCTGTGATATCCTTTTTTGCCAACCTATATGAATGTGTTTAGCGTCACTTCAGATATAGAGTTCAAGCTCAAGTATACACAGCACATGAAAGATCCTATAGTTCATGTTCTCTTAGGTTGAATTTTCTTTTCATAATTTTTTATGATTGAATTCTAAGGGTATGTTCCTTGGTAAATTGTGTTAATTATGTCCACTTTATAATGGATTTAACAATTTTACAAAGCAGATCATTGTTTATTATATTCTGAAAACCATTATATTAATATTTTATTTCTTTTTTTGCAGAGAAACTATTGTCTTTTTTGATTTCTGAGGATGAATGAAGTACTGTTAAATAAAATGTCACTAAATGAAACTTCAGATTCAGAAATGCGTGTGTGTGTATATGCCCT